AGGCCGAGGGTGGGTGGAGGCGGGCTGGGGGTGGGGTACAAACCTGCAGACGGCTGGCAGTGAGCGGCTCCATGACCCGCCGCACGTCCAGGCTGAGCTGCCGGATGTTGCGACCCGTGCAGCCTCGCGTGAACACGAACGAGTGCGGGTTCGCGGCATAGGCCTCGAGGTTGCGGAGCTGCGCCTGGGCGCGGGCGCGCTTCTGGTGCCGGGACTGCGGCGACGAGAGACAAAGGGTCAGCGCCGCGACCTCGGCCGGGACCCCACCTGCGCCACCTGCCTCCCAAGCTGCCGGGCCTTACCCTCCCTGACTGTCCCATGCTGCTGTGTCCTCCACGAGGCCTCCTGCGTCCGCCGCTTCCGGCGCTGCGCAGCTCACTTCCGGCGCCTGAGAGCCGGCACGGCGTGGGACGACATCAGGCGGGCCTGCGCACTAGGTGGCCTCTGGGAGCGGGGAGGGGCAATCAGATGGAGCGGTTGCTATGGAGACACGGGTGCCTGTTTCTAGGGAGACCGGGGCGGGGCTACGCGGCTCCGGGCTGCAGAGAAACGAATCCGCCGGTTCGAATCCCGCTTCGGCCCATTTCCTCCAGCTGGGCTAAAACCACTTTCTGCATTCCGAGGCTCCTAAAATATCCCAAAGTAAGGCTGATAATGTCCCCCGGGCCCACGAATTAGGAGCGACCATGTATGCACAATGTTGGGCGCTCTGGCGCCAAGTACTTGGGGAGAAGCCACCGGAGGGAATGACTGTGGCAATCATTCACTTTAGTCTCGCAACTCCTCTGGGCCAGCTGTCCTCCCCGGGTACCCCTGTCTGCAGACAGGCTGAGGGATGGAAACTCCACATCACCTTCTGGAAACTCAGGGCAAGGCGGGCGTTTCGTGAATAACTCGCCCCCTCCTTCTTTCCGCTCAAAGCCTCAGTCTTGGCCTCAGGCCTCTGGCTTCTTCCCCAAAACCTTGCAGTGGGGGAAAGGGACACCCCCTCACTGGGCTGAACATTACTCTCTCCTCCCCCATCGGCCTCCTCTCCCTCCTTGCTCTCTCTGGCACCCCAATTCTTCCTCCTCTCCCCCAGATGTGTCTCCCCTCCCCCTCGTCTTCCCCCTGTCTCTTTCTCCCTCTTGTAACTTTGTCTCTGTCATCAGTTGTCTCTTTCATCATTTATAACTGAAGATGGAAACTAAAGAAGTTTCCTTTCTCTGTGTCTGGCCCCATCCCTGTTTCTTTCTTCTCATCTGCCTCCCTGTGGTCTCTCCCCATCTTCCCATCTCTCTCTGTCTCTCCCCATCTCCCCGTCTCTCCCTTTCTCTGCCATCTCCCTATGTCTCTCCCATCTCCCTATGCCTCTCCCATCTCCATCTGTCTGACTCTCTGTATTCTTCAGCCCCTCTCTGTGACTTATGAAGTTCCCTCCCTCTCTACTGCCAATGGGGAAGCCAGAGGGGGCTGAGGGTGGGGGGCCGAGGGGCCCAGTGTGGGGGCCCCAACCCAGGCCCAGAGCCCAGCCTGGCAGCCTCTCTCAGATCTGGGACGACCATTTCCTTTTTCAACCCTGGAGTCCACTCGAGTTACTCGGGAGCTCAGGATGGTGCAGACCAGGGGAAGGAGGTGACTCTCCCGGCGTGTGGCTGGTCGTCGGTGGGGCCTTTGGACAGGTCTCAGACCCTGGGCCTGGGCTCTGTGGGGCTCTATGTGAGTTTCTTTGTACCCCTGGGAAATGACTGATCCTGGTCTCTTTTTGGCTGTGTGACCGCAGGCAAGTTGCTTACCCTCTCTGAGCCTCAGTTTTCCCTGCTGTAAAATGAGGGTACATACAGAATCCAGCTCAGGTTGTAAGGATCAAATACGTAAAAGGTGTGGAGAGTTTAGAGCCAAGCCCTACACACGGTAAGTCCCCAGTGATGTTCCTCTTTCTATGTCTTCTGTCCCACTGCCCTCTCCCCGTCTCTAGCTCAGAGGCCCCACTGGACCCTCGGCTCTTCCTTGGACTTCTTGTGTGTTCTGTGAGCTTCGCTGGATTCAGGGTCTTGGGCATCAGAGGTGAGAGGGTGGGAAGGTAGGTGGAGGTTGATTCTCACTGTGGGGAAACCGTCTTCCTTCCGTTCCTCCTCTGCCTGCAGGTCCGCCGCGATGGGGAAGCCCTGGCTGCGTGCGCTACAGCTGCTGCTCCTGCTGGGCGCGTCGTGGGCGCGGGCGGGCGCCCCGCGCTGCACCTACACCTTCGTGCTGCCCCCGCAGAAGTTCACGGGCGCTGTGTGCTGGAGCGGCCCCGCATCCACGCGGGCGACGCCCGAGGCCGCCAACGCCAGCGAGCTGGCGGCGCTGCGCATGCGCGTCGGCCGCCACGAGGAGCTGTTACGCGAGCTGCAGAGGCTGGCGGCGGCCGACGGCGCCGTGGCCGGCGAGGTGCGCGCGCTGCGCAAGGAGAGCCGCGGCCTGAGCGCGCGCCTGGGCCAGTTGCGCGCGCAGCTGCAGCACGAGGCGGGGCCCGGGGCGGGCCCGGGGGCGGATCTGGGGGCGGAGCCTGCCGCGGCGCTGGCGCTGCTCGGGGAGCGCGTGCTCAACGCGTCCGCCGAGGCTCAGCGCGCAGCCGCCCGGTTCCACCAGCTGGACGTCAAGTTCCGCGAGCTGGCGCAGCTCGTCACCCAGCAGAGCAGTCTCATCGCCCGCCTGGAGCGCCTGTGCCCGGGAGGCGCGGGCGGGCAGCAGCAGGTAACCTCGCAGCCTCCCCGGAGAGCAGCATCGCAATTACACCTGACTTTCTCCGTCACCCCAGGTCCTGCCGCCACCCCCACTGGTGCCTGTGGTTCCGGTCCGTCTTGTGGGTAGCACCAGTGACACCAGTAGGATGCTGGACCCAGCCCCAGAGCCCCAGAGAGACCAGACCCAGAGACAGCAGGAGCCCATGGCTTCTCCCATGCCTGCAGGTCACCCTGCGGTCCCCACCAAGCCTGTGGGTAAGTCGACATTAGGGCTGAGGAATTGTGGGGCTGTGCCTCCCCCCTATCCCTGTGCCCACAGGCCCGTGGCAGGATTGTGCAGAGGCCCGCCAGGCAGGCCATGAACAGAGTGGAGTGTATGAACTGCGAGTGGGCCGTCACGTAGTGTCAGTATGGTGTGAGCAGCAACTGGAGGGTGGAGGCTGGACTGTGATCCAGCGGAGGCAAGATGGTTCAGTCAACTTCTTCACTACCTGGCAGCACTATAAGGTGGGCACAGGTGGGCAGAGGCAGGGAAGGGGGTTCTGGCTTCCTGACTTTCCTGCCCTGCCAGGCGGGCTTTGGGCGGCCAGACGGAGAATACTGGCTGGGCCTTGAACCCGTGTATCAGCTGACCAGCCGTGGGGACCATGAGCTGCTGGTTCTCCTGGAGGACTGGGGGGGCCGTGGAGCACGTGCCCACTATGATGGCTTCTCCCTGGAACCCGAGAGCGACCACTACCGCCTGCGGCTTGGCCAGTACCATGGTGATGCTGGAGACTCTCTTTCCTGGCACAATGACAAGCCCTTCAGCACCGTGGATAGGGACCGAGACTCCTATTCTGGTAAGGAGAACTCCTATTCTGGTGAGAGGATATGAGAGGACATGGACTCTCTCTCTCCCCTCAGGTAACTGTGCCCTGTACCAGCGGGGAGGCTGGTGGTACCATGCCTGTGCCCACTCCAACCTCAACGGTGTGTGGCACCACGGCGGCCACTACCGAAGCCGCTACCAGGATGGTGTCTACTGGGCTGAGTTTCGTGGTGGGGCATATTCTCTCAGGAAGGCCGCCATGCTCATTCGGCCCCTGAAGCTGTGACTCTGTGTTCCTCTGTCCCCTAGGCCCTAGAGGACATTGGTCAGCAGGAGCCCAAGTTGTTCTGGCCACACCTTCTTTGTGGCTCAGTGCCAATGTGTCCCACAGAACTTCCCACTGTGGATCTGTGACCCTGGGCGCTGAAAATGGGACCCAGGAATCCCCCCCGTCAATATCTTGGCCTCAGATGGCTCCCCAAGGTCATTCATATCTCGGTTTGAGCTCATATCTTATAATAACACAAAGTAGCCACAGACCGTGTCTGGTTTGTATCTGCACCTGGCAG